TCTCATAGGACGGAGGGGGAAATGGTTTCCCTCCAAGCTTGGGTCAGTGTGTTAACTGCTTATCAGCTATTCAGACATCTCCATGGTTTCTCCATGAAACTCTGTGGTTTCATCATTCCTTCTTAGTTGACCTGCACAGCTTGGTTAGACCTAGATTTAACCCTAAGGTAAGATGCTGGGGTATAGAACGCTAAGAATTTTCCCCCAAGGACTCTTGCTTCCTTAAGCCCTTCTGGCTTCGTTTATGGTCTTCATTAAAAGTATAAGCCTAACTTTGTCGCTAGTCCTAAGGAGAAACCTTTAACCACAAAGTTTTTATCATTGAAGACAATATTGAACAACCCCCTATTTTGTGGGGATTGAGAAGGGGTGAATAGAGGCTTGAGACTTTCCTTTGTGTGGTAGGACTTGGAGGAGAAATCCCCTGGACTTTCACTAACCCTCTGACATACTCCCCACACCCAGTTGATGGCTTTCCGTAATAAAAAGATTGGGATTTCCTTTTGATTGCGCGTTTGTGTGTTTCTGTATTAGAAAAGCCTGACAACTGCAGAGGAATTGCCCATCTTAAGGGCAAAGGCCATCCTATTTGGTTTCACCAAATGCCGGGCATTGATCCCCAGGACTGGCAAGAGTTGGAGAAGTCTAGTTTCCATAAATCTAGAATAGCGGCCACATGTTGTTAGGTGGTGGGTTTACTCTGGGATTGGCCTGCGGTTGCCAGGGAGGAGAGTTTGGCGGCAGATGGTGGCACACAACATTTAGCGCCATGCAAAGGTACAGAAAAGATTGCGCGAAGCGAGGCTAGCAGTCGGACCTAGTCTCCGCCCCTTCCTGCTGTGTTCACCATCCCAGCGTCCCCTGTCCCCTCCACCCGAAGCGATGGGTGGTTCCGTCAGGCGCTTCCCGCACCTTCCCGCTCCCTGCTTGCAAAGTGGTTGTGCCCCAAGGTCCGCCTCCAGGCCACGTGGGTGCTGCGGGCCAAGCTTTCCCTTCCTTTGAGAGAGGTTTCCGCTGTAGGAGCAGAGCTTCCGGGCTGCGCTCTTCGTTGCCCAGTTTCCGCTCAGTGGTCGCGTCTCCGCCCCCCACCCACCAGTCCCGCTGCATTCTCGGCCGGGCTCTAGGCGCCATGGCTCCCCGCGGGAGGAAGCGTAAGGCTGAGGCCGCGGTGGTCGCCGTAGCCGAGAAGCGAGAGAAGCTGGCGAACGGCGGGGAGGGAATGGAGGAGGCGACCGTTGTTATCGAGCATTGGTGAGGGGCCTGGAGAGTAACGGGAGAGAGGGCCCCGGTTTCTAACCTCTCCGTCTCTCCCTAGCACTAGCTGACGCGTCTATGGGCGCAACGCCGCGGCCCTGAGCCAGGCGCTGCGCCTGGAGGCCCCAGAGCTTCCAGTAAAGGTGAACCCGACGAAGCCCCGGAGGGGCAGCTTCGAGGTGACGCTGCTGCGCCCGGACGGCAGCAGTAAGTGGGGACCTGGATGTGGGGGAGAGGGATATTGTAACTTCGCTTCATTCTGGCCTTTCAGGTGCGGAGCTCTGGACTGGGATTAAGAAGGGGCCCCCACGCAAACTCAAATTCCCTGAGCCTCAAGAGGTGGTGGAAGAGTTGAAGAAGTACCTGTCGTAGGGAGATTTGGGTAGAAGCCCTCATGCTGAGGTTTGAAATGGGAAGTGGGGGGCGCGACCGCTCTCTAACCTTATTTCCCTTCTCATTTTTGCAGCTTTGTGTCCCTGGTGATGTTGGAACATTAATGATGGAACATGGCCAAACTTCAGTCATGATCCTGAAGCCATGGTTTCTTCCCTGCCAGAAATGAAGGTTCAGTTATGAGGCAACCCTCTAGTAAGGCATTGTAAAAGTTACTGGATTTGGTTTAATAAAAGTTGAAATAAAGTATTTGAGTAATAGAGTAAAACTTAATCTTAAGGGATGGACAAAGCCAGCCTTGTGGAGTTGGTAGTCCTTGTGTTTTTCATAGCCCAAGATAGCCATGTGACCTGGAACTTTTAAAAAAAAATTTTTTTTTAAGAGCCAGAGTCTCACTTTGTCACCCATGCTGGAGTATAGTGGTGCTATCTCGGCTCACTGCAACCATTGTCTCCCAGGTTCAAGCGATACTCCTGCCTCAGTCTCCTGAGTAGCTGGGATCACAGGTGCACACCACCACGCCTGGCTAATTTTTTTATTTTTATTTTTAGTAAAGGCGGGGTTTCACCATGTTGGCCAGGCTGGTCTCAAACTCCTGACCTCAAGTGATATGCCTGCCTTGACCTCCCAAAGTGCTGGGGTTACAGGCATGATGAGCCACCGCACCTGGCCTGACCTGCAACTTTTATGATCTCTGGTAAAACATGAGAAATACTTGTAAAAATTATGGGAGCAAAGTAAATAATTTATTTTTTAAAAAAGCAACTGTATCTTTTTCAACTTACTTTTTGGA